ATCAGGCATTGCAACAAGATAAAGGAGTAAGAATACACCCCAAAGTGAAGGCTCAACAGCACAGCTGGCCGTTTTTGTAGGTCTTTTATGCAAATAGGTGCTTAATCATTCTCAATCCCTGATTGGACCAAATCAGCCAATAAAAAAGTTAAATTCAAGTCTACTTTTTGATTGGATATTTATGCGAAACCTACCCTAAATCCTTTTCTACACCTCCCGGGGGAAAAAACGTAGTTTTTCATTCAAAACATTAGAAAAACTAATGCCTTGCCAGTAACATCTACCTATAAGTTCTGTCTCCTTAGGTGAGAATTTAAACAGAAACAAAGACGGATATTATGTTTCTAGTTTCCTACCAAATTGCAGCTTCCGGATTTAAAATTATCTATGAATAACTAATTCTAAAATGGAAATTAGCTAAAGATTTACGTGTTTCCAGAATTATACCATTGGCTTTCTTTTATAATCTGATCAAGGTCATTAGCATTCTTACATAAAAATTTAAGCTTTTTCAGTAATCAAAGGATGAACACATCTCAAGAGCGATGGGATTTTAATATCCCCTAGGAACGGAGTGTCTGGAAGTGAAACCAGTGTTTGTTGAAAGGTTCAGAATATATGAAATAGGGTACTTATATTAAAAATAAAATATTTCTTCAAAGTAAGAGTTTTTTAAAAAATATAAAGGAGACATTGAGCTGGACCAATCACTCTCAAACGCGGTATTTTTGAATCGCTCCGGAACTGCAGAACGTTCATTTCCGTCTGTCAAACATAATCCCAAACAAACTGATTAAAATAAAATCAATGAAGGTACGTAATACAGGTAGGCACATAAAACATAATAAAATGTAAGGAACTAGGGGAAAAAAGCATTTAGATAGGTTAAGATTTTCTAAAATGAGACCTAGTAGCTGATCACAAGTCCTATCACACTACATAATTCAGGGCGCGAAACTGGAAGATTCGGACCAATCAGAAGGACTTTGCCTTTATAAATAGGAGTAAGAACAACTGTTTGTTCAGTTGTGACCATTGCTTGAAACCCATTCCTATGGCACGCACGAAGCAAACAGCTCGTAAGTCCACTGGCGGCAAAGCCCCGCGCAAGCAGCTGGCCACTAAGGCGGCTCGCAAAAGCGCGCCAGCCACCGGTGGCGTGAAGAAGCCCCACCGCTACAGGCCTGGTACTGTCGCCCTCCGTGAAATCCGCCGCTATCAGAAATCGACTGAGCTACTGATTCGCAAGCTACCATTCCAGCGTCTGGTACGTGAGATCGCGCAGGACTTCAAGACCGACCTGCGCTTCCAGAGCTCGGCTGTGATGGCGCTGCAGGAGGCCTGCGAGGCTTACCTGGTGGGGCTCTTTGAGGACACCAACCTGTGTGCTATCCACGCCAAGCGAGTGACTATCATGCCCAAGGACATCCAGCTCGCTCGCCGCATTCGCGGAGAGAGGGCATAAGTTGTACTGAGGGTGTGCGCCAACTTAAACCAAAGGCTCTTTTCAGAGCCACCAACAATTTCAGTTGAAAGCGCCGTAGCACTAG